ATTTGCACTCTTCTGAAATGAATGGTATAATTTAAAAAGTTTTAAACAATGGTAAACCTCAAAGAGGAATCAGATATCATCTCAACTCACCTAATTCCCTCACTGAAAACAGAGAGACAGAGAGAGAGAGAGAGAGAGACAGAGACAGAGACAGAGACAGAGACAGAGACAGAGACAGAGAAATGGCAATGATTGTGCCAGTAACCTGGATTAGGGCTAGAGCCACAGCTCATATTGCTTTGCCTGGACCTCAAGCAGTAATGTCACAGTAATTCCCAGTCCCACATTCTCATGCTGGTAAGCCCCTCAGTCCCAGACAAATCAGGATGAATGGTCACCGCAGCACGTAGATTGCTTGATGCTTTGTGAATTCCAGTGAACCCCTCCTCTTTCTACGTGTTTGCTTTGGCTCTGCTCTGCCACATAGCACACATTGTGCTGAACACCCTCTTCCCAAGAGGCTTTTATAGAACTGGAAGAGACAGGTAAAGTAGGTTGTACATAGAGAGATGCCTATCAGTCTTGAATCAGACTTTGGTGGGTGAACAGTCTTGGTCCCAAGCATGGATTCAATTCACCACTGTGAATATATCAACATCATGCTTCTCCCCACAGACACTTCCCAGTCTACATACAGCCAAAGGATGAGACTGGGCAGAGAGAACTTCCTGAGCCTCCCCAGTCACCAGGAACTATCACATGACGAGATGCTGGTCAGAGCAGGAACGAAGCTGATGATGAGACTGCCTTCCTTTTATCTGAAACAAAGTTTCTACGAGTAATTTACAATTAAGAAACAGATTAAACCCTTACTTTCCAAAGATTCATAACATTTAGGAAATGACTTCCTCTTTGACAATGCCAAACTGACTATGGAAAACAACTGTAAACAGCAAGAAAGAAAAATCCTGCTGATTGGTGGAAACTTTGGAGGCCACATGTATAAAAGGTCCAGATTGCAAGGGGTCATCAAATCCTGGGAAACTCACCTCTGAACAGAAGCCCACCCTCCACCCCTGACAACATGACCCACTGTTGCTCCCCTGGCTGTCAGCCTACCTGCTGCAGGACCACTTGCTGCAGGACTACCTGCTGGCAGCCCACCATTGTGACCACCTGCAGCAGCACACCCTGCTGCCAGCCCTCCTGCTGTGTGTCCAGCTGCTGCCAGCCTTGCTGCCACCCAACTTGCTGTCAAAACACCTGCTGCAGGACCACCTGCTGCCAGCCCACCTGTGTGACCAGCTGCTGCCAGCCTTCCTGCTGCAGCACACCCTGCTGCCAGCCCATCTGCTGTGGGTCCAGCTGCTGTGGCCAAACCAGCTGTGGGTCCAGCTGCTGCCAGCCCAGCTCCTGTGCACCCATCTACTGCAGGAGAACCTGCTACCACCCCACGAGTGTCTACCTGCCTGGTTGCCTAAACCAGAGCTGTGGCTCCAGCTGCTGCCAGCCGTGCTGCCGCCCAGCCTGCTGTGAGACTACCTGCTGCAGGACCACTTGCTTCCAGCCCACCTGTGTGACCAGCTGCTGTCAGCCTGCTTGCTGCTGATCAGTTCCGCAGAGGACCATCATCCCCATACA